AAACAACACCAAAAATAAGGTGAGCACTCATAACACCTGGTTTCAACTTCATATTGCTGAAAAAAGCACTGAAGAGATAGAAAAACAGCCCTGAATCACGTATGCCACCCCTCCCCAACCCTCGCAAGCATCTCTACGTGCTGGAGGAAGAACACAATTGTGAGGCATTGGACTCAGTGCTGTTCTGTTAGAGCAGAAGGGAAAACCAACAAACTCAGCTGACACCCATACACAGAGGGAGCATTTAAACTAGCCCTAGCCAGTAGGGAATTGCCAGTCCCAGTAGTCCGAACTATGAGTGCCTGCAAACCTCACCACCAAGGGCCAAAGTGCTCTCAGTCACTAAGTAAACTTGAAAGGCAGTCTAGATCATAAGGACTGCAACATTTAGGTGAGTCCCAGGGCTGAACTAGGCCCAGAGATAGTGGACTTGTTGTGAGGGTTGGGCATGGAATAGACTGAGAGACTAGCTAAGGAAGCCAAAGGAGTGCTGGCATCATCCCTCCCCTAACCCAAGGCTGCACAGTTCATGGCTCCAAAAGACACTCCTTTCTTCCACTTAAGGAGAAGGGAGGAAAGAGTGAGGAGGACTTTGTCTCGCTTCTTGGACACCAGCTCAGCCACGGCAGGTTAGGGCACCAGTCAGTCAGGAGGCCCCTGTTTCAGACCCTAGCCCCCAGCCAACATTTCTAGACACACCCTGGTCCAGAAGGGAACCTGTTGCCTTAACGAAAAGGACCCTGTCCTGCCAGCATCCATTGACTGCTAAATAAAGAGCCCTTGGGCCCTGAATAACCAGCAGTGATACCCACGTACTACACTGAGGGCCTTAGAGAGCCTCTGAGACTTGCTGGCTTGAGGTAAAACTCAGCATGTTACTAGCTGTGGTGGCTATGGGGCAAAACTCATTCTGCTTGAGAAAAGCAGAGGGAAAAGTAAAGGGGACTTTTTCTTGCACCTTAGGTAAGAACACTGCCACAAAGGGTAAAGCACCAAGTGGAATCTTGGGGGTCCTTGATTCCAGAACTGGACTTTTGGATGGCATTTCTGGACCTGCCCTGGGCCAGAGGGGAGCCCACTACCCTGAAGGGTGAGTCCCAGGCTAGACAACATTCACCACAACATGAATCTTCCATTTTTGTGTTATTCGGCAGGACCTGTGATGACATTCCAGGAGCAGGCCCCATAGGAGGCTCCCTGGACTGTGGAGAATCACAATATTCCTGACTGCCAAAACTTTGGAGAAGTAAGCACATGAAGGGAGGCCATCACAATCTTGCGAGTAATGGTCACAATAATCACATTGCCAGAGACAGTCAGCAGGTACAAAGTTAGAAAGACAACAAAGAAGACAAATCTGTGCTGTCACCTGAAGCTGGAGAAACCTTCAAAGAAGAGCTCAGTCACAGCAGTGGACTTTGACCTTGGCACTGAAGAATGTCTAAATCTGAAGGAAATGGACAACGGAAAGACAGAGGTGAGGCTCCAACTATGTAACAGATTACACAGAAGGAGTGTCTCCTCTCACTTCCTTATTCCAGACACTGGCCACTGTGAATTTGAACCTTGAGAGAAGGCAGTGCTTTCTACCTTGACTTACCAAATGGAAGCCCTTCTGAACAGAGATGGAGCAAGTTTTGAGGAGAGGGACTCCAGAGTCCTGGGACACAGGAGAATGGTCCTCTCTTGACTTCCCAGGAGTGCGCCTCACACAGCCATCTGTCCTTGGCTTGAACTCATTCACTCTTTAGGTATGTCCCTTTGCACTGGCCTTTGACGAGCAGACTATGTGACTTTTATGCTTTTATGTTTCAGATTTGGGAACCAATCCATGAAAAGAGAGAACTTTACTCTCATCACTGACTTTGTTTTCCAAGGTTTCTCTAGCTTCCATGAGCAGCAGATCACCCTTTTTGGCGTGTTCCTTGCACTATACATCTTAACCTTAGCAGGCAATATCATCATTGTGACCATCATCCGAATGGATCTTCATCTTCACACACCCATGTACTTCTTCCTGAGCATGCTGTCCACTTCAGAGACTGTATATACATTGGTCATTCTCCCAAGAATGCTCTCCAGCCTCGTAGGTATGAGCCAGCCCATATCATTGGCAGGGTGTGCCACACAGATGTTCTTTTTTGTAACCTTTGGCATCACTAACTGCTTCCTGCTCACAGCAATGGGATATGACCGCTATGTGGCCATCTGCAACCCCCTGAGATACATGGTTATTATGAACAAGAGGCTGCGTATCCAACTTGTCCTGGGGGCCTGCAGCATTGGGCTGATTGTAGCAATAACGCAAGTGACATCTGTATTCAGGTTACCCTTCTGTGCTAGAAAGGTGCCCCACTTCTTCTGTGACATCCGCCCTGTGATGAAGCTCTCCTGCATTGACACCACTGTCAATGAAATCCTGACTTTGATTATCAGTGTGCTGGTGCTTGTTGTACCTATGGGTCTGGTTTTCATTTCTTATGTTCTCATTATCTCTACAATCCTCAAGATTGCTTCAGTTGAGGGCCGGAAGAAGGCTTTTGCCACCTGTGCATCCCACCTCACTGTGGTCATTGTCCACTACAGCTGTGCCTCCATTGCCTACCTCAAGCCCAAGTCAGAGAACACCAGAGAACATGACCAGCTGATCTCGGTGACCTACACTGTCATCACTCCCCTACTGAACCCTGTGGTATACACCCTGAGAAATAAAGAGGTCAAAGATGCTCTGTGCAGGGCTGTTGGTGGGAAGTTTTCCTGACCATGTAGGAAGAGTTCTCCTGAGGCTGTCAACATCCACACTAGGCAGGAATATGAGGTGTAAACTCACAAACACTTGGCTCCTAGAGACCTGCCCCTTAAATAAGAGGCAAAAGAGGAATAGCAGTTTCATACAACTGGGAGTCTGAAGCTTTAAATAAAGTTACTGGATGGAGTGTTATCCCTATTTTTGGGGATAAATAGACAAACAAGGATAAGATATGCCTAAATAAAAGGCCAGAAAGTAGTATGGGCTGAGAATTTTTTACTGACCTTTTG